TGTAAGTCAGAAACCCAAAATGAATCTCCCTGGGCTAAAGTCAAGACATAAGTAGGTCTCTGTTACTTCCTGGAGGCACTAGGGGAGAATCTGTGTCTTCACCTTTTTTAACTTTCAGAGGCACCCACATTCCTTGGCTCACGGACTCTGTTAAAAGAAAAACTTCAGCTGAATTAAATTTAAAGGAGTTTAATTGAACAATGATCAATTCGTGAATTGGGCAGCCCCCAGAATCACAGCAGATTCAGAGAGACTCCAGGGATGCCTTGTGGTCAGGACAAATTTATAAACAAATAAAGGGAAGTGACATACAGAAATGGGAAGTGAGGTGCAGAAACAGCTGGATGGGTTACAGGCTGGCATTTGCCTTATTTGAACACAGTTTGAACACTCAGCAGTGTATGAGTGGTTGAAGTATGGCTGCTGGGATTGGCCAAGACTCAGTTGTTACAGGTGCATACTCCTAAGTTAGGTTCTCAATCTTGTCTGCATATTAAGGTAGGTTATGTTTCATCCACAAGGACTCAAATATAGAAGCAGGGAGTCCTTCTCAGGCCATATTTAGTTTGCTTTAACAACTCTCATTCATCTCTAAATCCAGCAACAGCCACTGGGTCCTCCTCACAGCTGCCATTGTTACTGGTGGAGGGTGTCCAGGTTCTTGGCATCTTGAGCAAAGAACTGGACAAAACAAAGTGAGGAAAGAATGAAGCAACAAATGCAGAGAGTTACTGAAAATGAAAGTACGCTCCATGGGGTGGGATTGGGCCGAGCAGCTGCTCAAGGGCCCTGAATGCAGAATCTTCTCAGGTCCAAATACCTGCTGGAGGTTTCCCATTGGCCACTTGGTGTTTACCCCATGTAAATGAAGTGATGGCCCACAATCAGTGTGATTGGTTGTAGAAAGCAACCAATCAGAGCAACCAATCAGAGGCTACAGTGAAGTTACAAAGTTACAGCTTTATGCAAACATCTGATTAGTTGCAAAAAGCAACCAATCAGAGGTACTTTCAATTTCCCTACTGCCATGCAGAAAAGGTGAGGGTTTGCAAAGGGTGTAGCCTCTGGTCCTTTTGTTACTTGGGTGGGGAAAATTAGCGTTTTCCTTTCAGTTTAGTTCTAGGAAGTCAGGGTGAATTGGCCTTAGGCCCTGCCTCCAGACCCTGTTCTCCTGCCTCACCACCTCTCTGATTCTCTTTTCTGTGGTCACATTTCTCTGGGGCTACAGCCAGGGAAGGTTTTCTGATTTCAGTGACCCATGCGATTAAATAATCCAGGAGAGCCTCCTCATCTCAAGGTCCTTAATCTAAGCACATCAGCAGAGTCCCTTTACCGCGTAAGTTCACATTCACAGGTTCTGGGGATTAGAAATGTGCATGTGTTTTTCTTCCCTCCTGCAGGCACGTGCCTTAACACCTCAAACTGCAGAAACAGATGCCATTCGGTTTTTGGTTGGGACGCAGTCTCTTAAATATGATAATCAGGTAACTATTTTTGACAAATGTATACATGATAAGATCCTGATGTGCTCTTTTCTTGTATTTGTAGATCCATATCATAGATTTTGACGATGAAAACAACATTATAAATAAAAATGTCCTCCTCCATCAAGCGGGTGAAATCTGGCATATTAGCGCTAGCCCTGCAGACAGAGGTGTGCTGACGACCTGCTACAACAGAAGTAAGTGCGGCTTTTCTAAGGTACTTGCTAACACTGAACAGTTCTGCCCTGACTTTTTTTCTAGCATTTTGTTGTGTGCTGTCTCTGGATTCCTTTGGTGCTCTTGGGAAGTCAGCTGCCCAACTGTTCATAGCACTGGCAACCTGTAAGTTTCTGTCTTTGTCTTTGGTGTTCTGCGTTGACATTATCCATTATGCTCTGTTGCTCAGCTTCAGACAGCAAAGTCCTGACATGTGCAGCCGTGTGGAGGATGCCGAAGGAATTGGAATCAGGCAGCCACGAGTCCCCTGATGATTCATCCAGCACTGCACAGACCCTGGAGCTGCTCTGTCACCTTGACAACACAGCCCATGGCAACATGGCCTGGTAGGATTTTGCATATTTCATGCGCCCAGAACATGTTAACATTTGGTACTTCTCTTTCTCTTAGTGTCGTGTGGGAGCCAATGGGAGATGGGAAGAAAATCATTTCCTTGGCTGATAACCATATCCTGCTGTGGGATTTACAGGAAAGCTCGAGCCAGGCTGTGGTAAGTAAAAGCAACAACACAGCGTTTGTTTCTCTTCCTTTGGAAAACATCGTGACACTCCCAGCTGGCCAGCTCAGCGTCCCTGGAAGGGAAGGGACAACTGAAGTTCACCTCAGGACGGTGGAGCCCACATCATAACTGCACCCAGGTGGCCACAGCGAACGACACCACCCTCCGTGGCTGGGACACCCGGAGCATGAGGTCAGTGAGCCCACCCGGCGCAGGCCCCACTTATTTTCCTTTGCTGTTCTTCCTTCTCCCTCAGCCAGATCTACTGCATAGAGAATGCCCACGGACAGCTGGTGCGGGACCTTGACTTTAATCCCAATAAGCAGTACTACTTGGCCAGCTGCGGAGACGACTGTAAGGTGAAGTTCTGGGACACCCGAAATGTCACCGAACCCGTGAAGACCCTGGAGGAGCACTCCCACTGGTAGGGCCGCTCCTGGCTGCTTCAGGGAGGAGGTTCATTTCAGCAGCTGCCTTGCCCTTTGCAGGGTGTGGAACGTCCGCTACAACCACTCTCATGACCAGCTGGTCCTCACGGGCAGCAGTGACAGCAGAGTCATCCTTTCCAACATGGTGTCCATCTCGTCGGAGCCCTTCGGCCACTTGGTAGACGACGATGACATCAGTGACCAGGAGGACCACCGTTCTGAAGAGAAGTAAGGGCACGCACTGCAGAGTGGCTCACGCTCTGCGCTCACGTCTGCCTCTGTTGCATTGCAGGAGCAAGGAGCCCCTGCAGGACAACGTGATCGCCACCTACGAGGAGCACGAGGACAGCGTCTATGCCGTGGACTGGTCCTCGGCTGACCCGTGGCTGTTTGCCTCCCTGAGCTATGACGGGAGGCTCGTGATCAACAGGGTGCCCAGGGCCCTGAAGTACCACATCCTGCTATGACTCCCGGGCCTGGGTTATCCAGGTCCCATTGAGTGGTTTTCCTCTTGGCAGATTCTCAAACAGTCGCAGCTCTTTGGAGGTGACTCGTGTTCCAGGTGGATCCCTCTCTGGGAGAGCCGCTGTTCCCTTCCTGTAGCAGCAGCATTTATGAATGGGGTGAATGGGGCTATTGTCGACGGCACAGCTAATGCCCGAACCCAGCCCCTGTCGGCAGAGACAGAGCCCCACATTATTATGTGAATAACAATGTTTTCTGTTTTAAGGGTGTCAGGAGTTTCGCTTTTTAAAAAAATGTCTGTTCCTGCAATAGTAACTCTTCTTTCTCTTGAGAGTAAAAAATGAAATAAAATAAATCCACGCTGCACAGGTGCTCGGCTCATTCTTTCAGGAGCTCTG